GGGGGAGGGGGATTAAAGGGGGATACAAAAGAGGGGAGCTAGGACTGGGGGCGCTGGAGCCCTGGCCGGGGGCGGGGGAAGACCGCGCTCCACCCAGGTCTGGTGACGGGACCGCAGGCTGGATGCGGCTCCTAGTCCCAGGGAGGGAGGGGCGCAGCGAGAATTTTAGGTGAGGAAGGGGAACTGGGGTGCCCGCGGCCAGGCCTGAGGATGCCCGCGGGGCGCCGAGGCTGGGGCCATGGCCAGGCCGGGGGCGGAGGCGGCCTCGCGCGGCTGTGAGCCGAGGCCCGGGCGGCGCGGGGGGCGGGGAGGCAGCGGGAGGAGGGGATGCGGAGGGCTCTCCGGCGGCGGCGAGCGGGCGAGAAGGGAGGAGCGGCGCGAGCGGCCGGAGCGGCGCAGGGCCCGAAGCGTGCATGGCGCGCCCTGAGCCGGGCTCCCGCGGGCCCCCCCGGAGCGCCTCTCGGGCGCCGCGGCTCTCAGGCGGGCCCCTCTGGGCCGGCTGCTTCTGAGCCCCGGCGCTGGATCTCTGGATGCCTTACTCCCCGGGAGAAGCCTGCCTGCGTCGGGGCAGAACCGCGGCAGCGCTGCGCCGGATTCCGTCCTCCGCCTAGTCGTTCCGCGCCGGCCGCGGTGGGCCCGCAGCCGGCGACGAGGAGCTTGGGGCTTGCGAAGCGGGCGCGACAGCTCTCCGGGCCGGCAGGTCCCGGCCGGCCCCGCTCCGTTTGCGGGAAAGGGAGAGGCGAGAGGGGAAGGGCCGCACCGCAGGAGCCGGTCCCTGACCCGGACCCCGCCCCCTGCGCGGACGCGCCGAAGGCTCGGCTCGGCTTTCGCCGGGGCCACGCATCCACTCTCGCCGCGAGAGGTGGGGGATGCGGGCAACGGCCCCCCCGGGCTCCAGGACCCTCCCCCCCGGGGCTCCGGAGCTGTTGCTCCGCCCGTCGCCCCCTCCCCCGTCCTCTCCACCTCCCATCCCACCTCCCCACCCCTCGTAAGAAAATAATGCTGGCTGGCGCCCGCACCTCCCAGTCGCTCCCAGTCCGCTGCGAGGAAAGCGCACCCGCAGTGTCTCTTCGCCGGGACCCCCGCCGAGCCGCCCTCGCCGCCGCCGAGCCCCGAGAGCAGCTGGGCTCCGCTTAGGCGGAATCAGCGAGCGCCGCGCCCGGGCACTGCCGGCCCGAGGAGGCACCGCCCGCAAGGACACCACTCCGTCCCGTCTCGTCCGCAACTCCGGCCCTCGTCGAGCTCGACGCGAGCCAGGATCCCGGACGTCTCTCCGCGTGCGGCGCAGCAGCAGCCAGACCAGTCCCTGCGACCCCACCTCGGAGGCAACTCCATTTCGGACCTGGGACTTCTGACGCGGATCCTCAGCTACTTCTCACCTCGGGGCTGTGCCCTCCTCCTCCGCTCAGGACGGGGGTGCCAAGATGCCCCGCTGCAGCGCAGGGCCCCGGGCCGCCCCCGACGTGTGACCCTAGCCTGGTCCCCCTGCTCGGCCGTCCGCCCTCCCCTTGGAGACCCCCGGCCCGGCTTCCGGGGGAGGAGGAAGGAGACGACGAGGCCGAGGGGGGGATGTCCGGCTCCAAAAGCGTGAGCCCCCCGGGCTACGCGGCGCAGAAGACTGCGGCGCCGGCGCCCCGGGGAGGCCCCGAACACCGCTCTGCGTGGGGCGAGGCCGATTCCCGCGCGAATGGCTACCCCCATGCCCCCGGGGGCTCTGCCCGCGGCTCCACCAAGAAACCCGGGGGGGCGGTGACCCCGCAGCAGCAGCAGCGCCTGGCCAGCCGCTGGCGCAGCGACGACGACGACGATCCTCCGCTGAGCGGTGACGACCCCCTGGCCGGGGGCTTCGGCTTCAGCTTCCGCTCCAAGTCCGCCTGGCAGGAGCGCGGCGGCGACGACTGCGGTCGCGGCAGCCGCCGGCAGCGGCGGGGCGCGGCCAGCGGGGGCAGCACCCGGGCGCCCCCTGCGGGCGGCGGCGGCGGCTCGGCGGCGGCGGCTGCCTCGGCGGGCGGGACGGAGGTGCGCCCTCGCTCGGTGGAGGTGGGTCTGGAGGAGCGGCGGGGCAAGGGGCGCGCGGCCGACGAGCTGGAGGCCGGCGCCGTCGAGGGCGGCGAGGGGTCCGGGGATGGCGGCAGCTCGGCGGACTCGGGCTCGGGCGCGGGGCCCGGCGCGGTGCTGTCCCTGGGCGCCTGCTGCCTGGCGTTGCTGCAGATATTCCGCTCCAAGAAGTTCCCGTCGGACAAACTGGAGCGGCTGTACCAGCGCTACTTCTTCCGCCTGAACCAGAGCAGCCTCACCATGCTCATGGCCGTGCTGGTGCTCGTGTGCCTGGTCATGTTGGCCTTCCACGCGGCGCGGCCCCCGCTCCAGCTGCCCTACCTGGCCGTGCTGGCGGCCGCCGTCGGCGTGATCCTCATCATGGCTGTGCTTTGCAACCGCGCCGCCTTCCACCAGGACCACATGGGCCTGGCCTGCTATGCGCTCATCGCCGTGGTGCTGGCCGTCCAGGTGGTGGGCCTGCTGCTGCCGCAGCCACGCAGCGCCTCTGAGGGCATCTGGTGGACCGTGTTCTTCATCTACACCATCTACACGCTGCTGCCCGTGCGCATGCGGGCCGCAGTGCTCAGCGGGGTGCTCCTGTCCGCCCTCCACCTGGCCATCGCCCTGCGCACCAACGCCCAGGACCAGTTCCTGCTGAAGCAGGTAGGGGCCGACCTGGCCACCGGGACTGGATTTGAGCTAGGTGTGCTCCTCTCTCCCTCTGCAGCTTGTCTCCAATGTTCTCATTTTCTCCTGCACCAACATCGTGGGTGTCTGCACCCACTATCCGGCTGAGGTCTCCCAGAGACAGGCTTTCCAGGAGACCCGAGAGTGCATCCAGGCGCGGCTCCACTCGCAGCGGGAGAACCAGCAGCAGGTGAGTGAGGCCCCTGCCCTTGCACAGTGGGAGTGGTGATGAAAGCATGTGCTTCCCTCTGCAGGAACGGCTCCTGCTGTCTGTCCTTCCCCGTCATGTTGCCATGGAGATGAAAGCAGACATCAACGCCAAGCAGGAGGATATGATGTTCCATAAGATTTACATCCAGAAACATGACAACGTGAGGTAGGGGTGAAGCTGGGGGAGGAGGATGGAAGAGCAGGGTCTTCCTCCTCTGCCTGTCCCCCAGCATCCTGTTTGCTGACATCGAGGGCTTCACCAGCCTGGCGTCCCAGTGCACTGCACAGGAACTGGTCATGACCCTCAACGAGCTCTTCGCCCGCTTTGACAAGCTGGCCGCAGTGAGTCACCCTGAGCCGGGGGTTGGGGTGGCTTTTTAATTTGTAAAATTAATTTGCTTTCCAGGAGAATCACTGTTTACGTATTAAGATCCTTGGGGATTGTTATTACTGCGTCTCGGGGCTGCCTGAAGCAAGGGCTGACCACGCCCACTGCTGTGTGGAGATGGGCATGGACATGATCGAGGCCATCTCGTAAGTGTCCACCCCCCGGGTACCGTCTCCCTTTCTCCCAGCTTTACTCCTGCTCCATCCCCAGGTTGGTCCGGGAGGTGACAGGGGTGAACGTGAACATGCGTGTGGGAATTCACAGCGGGCGAGTACACTGCGGTGTCCTTGGTCTCAGGAAGTGGCAGTTCGACGTCTGGTCTAACGATGTCACGCTAGCCAACCACATGGAGGCTGGCGGCAAGGCAGGGTGAGTGACAGCTGTGGGTGGCTTGGGGCCCCCCCTCTCCACCCTGATCCCTGCCCCCCTGTAGACGCATCCACATCACCAAGGCTACACTCAACTACCTGAATGGGGACTACGAGGTGGAGCCAGGCTGTGGGGGCGAGCGCAACGCCTACCTCAAGGAGCACAGTATCGAGACCTTCCTCATCCTGCGCTGCACCCAGAAGCGGGTCTGTGGGCTGGGGGCCGGGGGGCTGAGGGGCATCTCCCCCCATCTCTGTGTTCGTCTTCCAGAAAGAAGAGAAGGCCATGATCGCCAAGATGAACCGCCAGAGAACCAACTCCATCGGGCACAACCCACCACACTGGGGGGCTGAGCGCCCCTTCTACAACCACCTGGGTGGCAACCAGGTGTCCAAGGAGATGAAGCGGATGGTGAGTGGCTGGTGGGGCAGCCTGTGGGCAACCTTCTCTTTCTCTTTCTATCCTTCTCTTCTAGGGCTTTGAAGACCCCAAGGACAAGTGAGTAATATGCCCTTCCTTATTCCTGCTCCCCTGTCTCACGCCCGTGCCTTCTGCTCCCCAGGAACGCCCAGGAGAGTGCGAACCCTGAGGATGAAGTGGATGAGTTTCTGGGCCGTGCCATTGACGCCAGGAGCATTGATAGGCTTCGGTCTGAGCACGTCCGCAAGTTCCTCCTGACCTTCAGGGAGCCTGACTTAGAGAAGAAGGTACAGCACCCTGGGTGGGAAGGAGGCCCCTGTGGCCCCTCTCACCCTGCCCGTCTCCTCTCAGTACTCCAAGCAGGTAGACGACCGATTTGGTGCCTATGTGGCGTGTGCCTCGCTCGTCTTCCTCTTCATCTGCTTTGTCCAGATCACCATCGTGCCCCAGTGAGTATCCCCGTCCCTCTTGGGCTCCTTCCTGGCTTCTCCCTCCCCTCCTCTCTCCTTCCAGCTCCATATTCATGCTCAGCTTCTACCTGACCTGTTCCCTGCTGCTGACCTTGGTGGTGTTTGTGTCTGTGATCTACTCCTGCGTAAAGGTGAGTGTAGCTGACAGCTGGGTTGCAGCCACTCCCTCCCTCTCCACCCCTGCCCCCACCCTAGCTCTTCCCCTCCCCACTGCAGACCCTCTCCAGGAAGATCGTGCGGTCCAAGATGAACAGCACCCTGGTTGGGGTGTTCACCATCACCCTGGTGTTCCTGGCGGCTTTTGTCAACATGGTGGGTGGCTGCACGACCTCCTAGCACCTCCGCCTCCCCTCATCACCCTCCTTCCTCCCCCCAGTTCACGTGCAACTCCAGGGACCTGCTGGGCTGCTTGGCACAGGAGCACAACATCAGCGCGAGCCAGGTCAACGCGTGTCACGTGGCGGAGTCGGCCGTCAACTACAGCCTGGGCGATGAGCAGGGCTTCTGTGGCAGCCCCTGGCCCAACTGCAACTTCCCCGAGGTACTGGGTGCACAGGGGCTGGAAGGGAGTGCGGGGAGCTGATGCTGCTGCCCTCTGCCCGCAGTACTTCACCTACAGCGTGCTGCTCAGCCTGCTGGCCTGCTCCGTGTTCCTGCAGATCAGCTGCATCGGGAAGCTGGTGCTCATGCTGGCCATCGAGCTCATCTACGTGCTCATCGTGGAGGTGCCAGGTGTCACGCTCTTCGACAACGCCGACCTGCTGGTCACCGCCAACGCCATGTATGGGGCACCTCCCTCACGCTCCCCACTGGCCCTGACCAGTCTTCCCCAACTCTCTTCACAGAGACTTCTTCAACAACGGGACCTCCCAGTGGTGAGTTGATGCTCCTCGGATAGGGTCGCTCCGTTAAAGCATTTAACCTCAAGCTCTTCCCCAGGAGCCTGTGTGAGAACCTCAGACACAGGAGAATGGAAGCTGGTACCTACTTTCCCTCTGGAGTCAAGGAACAAAGGCGAGGGCTGCAGTGCTTGTGGGACCCGTCCCCCGTCTCAGGCCTGTCCACCACCTCCCCACAGCCCTGAGCATGCAACCAAGGTGGCATTGAAGGTGGTGACGCCCATCATCATCTCAGTCTTTGTGCTGGCCCTGTACCTGCACGCCCAGCAGGTGGAGTCCACTGCCCGCCTCGACTTCCTCTGGAAACTGCAGGTGGGTGGCCCTGGGGCTGGACCTGGGGAGGGCATCTGGGTGACTTGCAGTCTTTTTCTCTCAGGCCACAGAGGAGAAAGAGGAGATGGAGGAGCTGCAGGCCTACAACCGGCGGCTGCTGCACAACATCCTGCCCAAGGACGTGGCCGCTCACTTCCTGGCCCGCGAGCGGCGCAATGATGAGCTCTACTATCAGTCCTGTGAGTGTGTGGCGGTCATGTTCGCCTCCATCGCCAACTTCTCCGAGTTCTACGTTGAGCTGGAGGCCAACAACGAGGGTGTCGAGTGCCTGCGGCTACTCAATGAGATCATCGCTGACTTTGATGAGGTGCACAGCGGGGCCTGGGTCAGGCTGTGTTCGGGGTGACCCAGGTTTGGCCTCCTTCATCCAGATCATCAGCGAGGATCGGTTCCGGCAGCTGGAGAAGATCAAGACCATCGGCAGCACCTACATGGCTGCCTCCGGCCTCAACGACTCTACCTACGACAAGGTGGGCAAGACCCACATCAAGGCACTGGCCGACTTTGCCATGAAGCTGATGGACCAGATGAAGTACATCAATGAGCACTCCTTCAACAACTTCCAGATGAAGATCGGTGAGTGGGGGCCCAGGGAGTGCTGAGCCCAGTGATGACTGTGGCTGATTCCTGTCCCCTGCAGGGCTCAACATCGGCCCCGTGGTGGCCGGGGTGATAGGGGCACGAAAGCCTCAGTACGACATCTGGGGCAATACCGTGAACGTGGCCAGCCGCATGGACAGCACCGGTGTACCCGACCGCATCCAGGTGAGTGCAGGAGCATCCACCACCCCTCACCCGGCTTGCCCTCTCTCCTCCTGTTCCCCCACAGGTCACCACAGACATGTACCAGGTGCTGGCTGCCAACACGTACCAGCTGGAGTGCCGGGGCGTGGTCAAGGTCAAGGGCAAAGGCGAGATGATGACCTACTTCCTCAATGGAGGGCCCCCGCTCAGTTAGCAGCTGTTGGCCAATGGTGCCAGGCAGCCTGGCCTCCAGAGGCATGGAAGCAGCTTCTCTGTGTGCCGGGGGTGGCGGGGAAGCCATGCTCCAGCCCGCAGGGCTGCGCTGCTGAGATTTTCCACTTGGACTCCAGAGCAGCTTCTGCCTTTGCTGGTGGGCAGCGGCCTCTGTCCCAGGCCCCGGGGTGCCAGCGTCCTGCGAGCACCCAGCTGACCAAAGATGTTTCCCTCTGTAGAAGACTCTGCTAGACTGGGTCTGAAGCTTGAGTTTTCTAACAGGTGCTGCTGCACAGGTGGAAAGGAGCCGTGGGAATGTGTGTGTGGCACGGCCCAGACAAGGGCAGGGCTGAGGGGCCTCCGACTCAGCTGGGGGTAGACGGGCTCGAATGTGGCCTGGGAGAGCCTAGGGGGCCCCAGGGGTCTGCTTTTCTATGTGAGCCTTTAAACTTCAGACAGGCCACCACCCTGCACCTGCAGGGGCTTTGGCACAGGAGTGCTGGCTTTGGAGGGACTGTGGCCTTCATCGTGGTCCTCTGCCCACACCTCCACGCACACAGACAGTGCCCTAGGAGGGAAACAGAACTAATTACGAGGGGGAGGCAAGAGGACGCCAAGCAAGGAGTGGTGATTCTGAGAAAAATATTTATTAAATAAAACAAAACAAGTTCTCCGTGCCCTTCTTTAGACTATGCTAGTTGTATGCGTGTAAGAGACACACAAGCAAACGAGGACGCCACTCGGGGGGAGGGCGGGGATCCCCACTTGTCTTTTTTGTATTTTTTATTTTGTATTATTGAAAGCCTTGGAGATCTCACAGATAGATATGCCAAATTCTATATTTTGTAAATTCTCTATATTAGAAAACAGCTGTGCACAGCAGGGCGGGTGTGCTCATTTGTACTGTGTGTATGTCGGTGTATGTACTGGTGTATATGTGTGTGTGTTCATGCTGTGGAACTGGTCTCACACAGGATGTGTTTCCCTCATTTCAGATTTGGCAGTTTTGGGTTTTCCAAGGTACCACCAGAGCAGTGGGTGTGTGCTTTTGGGGTACCATATGCTCAGATTAAGTAGGAGGATGCATGGACACACTGCCCCATCTTTTCTGACACACGCACACGTATGTACACACATGCACACACCCTCCTTCCCCTAAGCAAAACGCAGATGGAATAAGAAAACAAAAAGCTGCTTTCCCATCCCAGGCCGAGCTGGAACCAAGGGAAGCAATCTCATCCTGCGACAGGCAGTGTGGTGCCCTCCACACCCTGAGATTTCAGACGTTTGCGGCTTACAGAGGCAGCGCCCACAGATTCCAGAGTGCTTACAGAAGGCCAGGTGCTTTGCAGGCTGGGACGAGGAAGCCAAGCCTCCCTGGCCTACTCAGTTGGCCAAGGTGCAGGTGGCTCTTCCTGGAGATGTTCACTCAGACTGGGGGATGCAATGTGCAGCCTTCAGGTTTGCGGAAAGGGAGTGGCCTTGACCTCCACCGGCAAACCAGGCAGAGGAATGGGTAGAGCCCAGCTTTAGAGTCCACAGGGAAAGCTAGCAGGAATTTTGTTTTAGTGGGAGGGGGCAGTTAAACATACCAAGAAAAAAATACTATTTTTATAACCTATGAGGAAGACATTTGGAAAATGATACTCTAGCACAGAATTCAGTGGAATCCTTAGGGCCCATGCCCAAATCTTTCCATTGCTTCTCAGGTTAGAATGATCTTCACCTCCAACATGAGCTTGGAGGTGATGAGGCAGTGGCTCTGTGCCAGCTGCCACAATGTGACTTTGATGTCCACCTGTACCACCTCTCACTGGGCTCTAGCACCACCCTCCCCTCCCCGCACACCAACTGAACACAGCTCTGAGAAGCAAAGTGTGTGGACCCAAAACTGCCAAGCCTGAGTCTGTCCCGTGCTTCTGCTGCTCCATCCTTTGAGTTCTGCATTGCCATCCTGACGTCGGCCACAGGAGGCCTGCTTTCTTCCAGCTGTTGTTCTCAAGTTCCCTGCCCCTCCACATCGCCCGCCAGTGGTGTTGGGTTTTCGTTCTGCTTCCAACCTGAGTAAAGTGTGTGTGCTGAGTTCATCCCATGTTCTCCCATGGTCATGGCTTCCCGGCCCCATGGGGACCCCTCTCCCATCCCAGCAGTGACTGGTGACAGTGTGCAGGTGCAGTGCTAGCTCTTCGTTCCCTCTAAAGGGTGTGCACTCTTTTTATTCCTACTCTTGCAAAAACAGATACGATTATGATTTCCCATGGAAATTGAAAAGTCTATTTAAATAATTTAACTATTAAACACTTTCACTGGTAATGTGTCCTGGTCTGATTTGCAGGTTGAGCCAG